CAGAGTATTCTATATATTACGTGGTTACCTTTTTGTGGTCTTTCTAAAAACTCAGGGAAAAAAAACTGCCGTATAATGAATATAATGAGAGTGAATTTCGCTTCTACACATAAGGCTATCCAGTTAAGAACAGGGGAAAAGCCGGGCGCGGTGGCTCACGCCTGTAATCCCAGCACTATGGGAGGCGGAGGCGGGTGGATCACGAGGTCAGGAGATCGAGACCATCCTGGCTAACACAGTGAAACCCCGGCTCTACCAAAAATACAGAAAAATTAGCCGGGCGTGGTCGCGGGCGCCTGTAGTCCCAGCTACTCGGGAGGCTGAGGCAGGAGAATGGCGTGAACCCGGGAGGCGGAGCTTGCAGTGAGCGGAGATCGCGCCACTTCACTCTAGCCTGGGCAGCAGAGCGAGACTCCGTCTCAAATAATAATAATAATAATAATAATAATAATAATAATGGGGGAAAAAATGAAAAATGGAATAAAAGCTCTCCGGCCGTAGATAACAGGCTGAAGTACTGTTCATAGGATAGATCTCTTCGCTATTTTCACCTGGAATTCTCCTCTGTGAACTCTGCAACAGACTTCTGTAGAGAGAACCCCAGATCGGTTGGGTGGTCCTTCTGATGGGTCTGGATAAACCCCTGTACAGCTGACTTAACCAAGAAGGGAAGTACATGTTGGAGCCACACGATGGCGAAAAACAATCACGAAATCCCACGCTGCCGGTAGTTAAAAGTCAGTTTTGGAAATACACAGAAATCCCTTAAAATTCCAGGAGTTCCCACTCTCTTCTCGAATATTTAAGGCCTCCTCCGCACAACATTGGAGTACACGTGTCTAGAAACAAGACAAATCTCCAAGGTCTCTGGGGTGCTTGCTGGGGTGGAGATAAGGGAAAGACCTCTCCCTGAGTCTTAAAGCATCAGTCTGCACTTCTACTCAACAAGTCGGCAGCCAAAAGTGACGACGAGAGAGCGACTCCACGTAGCGGCGCCAGGCGCGAGCCCAAGACAACCAGAGGCGGTCACAAGGTATACGCCCTTCTCCTCTTTCCACGCTTCTCGAGAGGCTCCCGCGGCCAGAACCGGAAAACAAGGAGTAACAGTCGCGTTTCAAATCTCGCAGACCTGCTGGCCGATTTCGAGTCTTCTGAAAGAGGAAGGCGAGCAAAGCCAAAATTCTCCCAGAGCGCGAACCCAAACACAGATCGCCGCTGGGGTCCAAGCGCCCTTCAACTCCGCCCGCTAGTGCCCAAGATTACCGGGAAGGAATTCAACGAATCAGTGGTGAGGTGCCGCCGCCATGCCTACTACGGGCGGAAATTTGAGAGAAAGCTTCGCACCGGTAGGAAAACTGAGGAGCAACCGAGCACGATTGGAAAGGTTGACGATAGTGGTTAAGTGGCTCGGCCTTGCCCTCAGTTAAAATGGCAATTTTAGTTGCTTCACTGATACGGAATCGGCGAGGCGCCAAGGAGGCTTCCTGCGTGGGGCCGCAGAGCGAGTCGGGAAACGATTTTAAACTGAAGAGGCGGCGGAGGGCCGAATTCCCTTTTCTCAACGGCTTGATTTCAGAGCTGGGCTGGTCTCTGACAGGCTCAGCTGGAGAGGGACGGGTTGGGACGCACTGTCCTTTTGCCCTTCCCCCTCCGCGAGCAGAAGCTGACTCCGCAGGAGCGAGGGTCGCAGAGCTGGGTGAGCGGAAATGTCCCTCCCAGAGTGAAGTCGCAGGGCCCGCCCCGCGTCTGAGGGAGCGGAGGTCTTCCTGGGTGCGTTTGTGTCTCTTGTGAACCCACTTGTGGAGCGAGAGGGAATTTGGGAGGGCCAGGGGTTAGTCTGGCCTCTGTCTTAGCTGTCATTTTGGCGGTTTTTTTTTTTTTTCTTCAGGGGATTTCAGTCTCCACATAGTTTTGGAGCCGGACTTTTGAAGAATGATTCGTGAATCCGGAATGGGTGACAGCGTCATCACGGCATTTTATTGGTAAAGATGCTTTGTATTGGTCCCGGACCTGCTTAGAATTCTGGTTTTGTTTCTTCTTATGCAGACAGACCATGGATTCTTACAGTGCACCAGAGTCAACTCCTAGTGCATCCTCAAGACCTGAAGATTACTTTATAGGTGCCACTCCTCTGCAGAAACGATTAGAATCGGTCAGGAAGCAGAGTTCATTTATCCTGACTCCACCTCGAAGGAAAATTCCCCAGTGTTCGCAGTTGCAGGTATGCTTTTTGTGTCCCTTTGTGTTAGTCAATAAACTTCTTTTGTCTTGATTTTTTTTTATAGGAAGATGTTGACCCTCAAAAGGTTGCATTCCTTCTGCATAAACAGTGGACTTTATATAGTTTAACTCCCTTATATAAATTCTCCTATAGTAATCTCAAAGAGTATTCTAGACTTCTCAATGCTTTTATTGTTGCTGAAAAGCAAAAAGGACTTGCTGTGGAAGTGGGAGAAGACTTCAACATCAAAGTGATTTTTTCTACTCTCCTAGGAATGAAAGGAACACAAAGGGACCCGGAAGCATTTCTTGTCCAGGTATAATACATAAACAGTTCTTGCTTCCTAGGTTATTTTATTTTATTTTATTTTTTTGAGACAGGGTCTCATTTTGTCACCCAGGCTGGAGTACAGTGGCACGATCTTGGTTGACTGCAACCTCTGTCTCCTGGGCTCAAGTGATCCTTCCACCTTAGCCTTCCAAGTAGCTGGGACTGCAGGTGCATGCCACCACACTCGGGTAAATTTTGTATTTTTTGTAGACAGGGTCTCGAATTTAAGGAGCCTGTTTACTTTCTTTGTAGATTGTGTCAAAATCTCAATTGCCATCTGAGAATAGAGAAGGTAAAGTGCTGTGGACTGGCTGGTTCTGCTGTGTATTTGGAGACAGTCTTCTGGAGACTGTTTCAGAAGATTTCACCTGTCTGCCCTTATTCCTTGCAAATGGAGCAGAGTCTAACACAGCAATAATTGGAACTTGGTTTCAGAAAACCTTTGACTGTTATTTCAGTCCTTTAGCAATCAATGCATTTAATCTTTCCTGGATGGCTGCCATGTGGACTGCATGCAAAATGGACCATTATGTGGCTACTACTGAATTTCTTTGGTCTGTACCCTGTAGCCCTCAAAGTCTGGACATTTCTTTCGCAATACATCCAGAGGATGCAAAAGCTCTATGGGACAGTGTCCACAAAACACCTGGGGAGGTTACCCAGGAAGAAGTTGACCTATTCATGGATTGCCTTTATTCACATTTCCATAGACATTTCAAAATTCATTTATCAGCCACAAGATTAGTTCGTGTTTCAACATCTGTAGCTTCAGCACATACTGATGGAAAAATAAAGGTTAGTTTGAACAATCTAGTTAAGTAATTTTTTTTTAAATGTCTCCTTCTTTTTCTTTTTGCAGATTCTGTGTCATAAATACCTTATTGGAGTGTTAGCATATTTGACAGAACTGGCAATTTTTCAAATTGAGTGAAGCCTTATGTGGACTATAAGTTATAGATTATATACTCTTATTGATAACTTGCCTAATTGCTATGCTGAAAGAGACTGCAGGAGAAATAGGCATCTATCTCTGCATCTGTTTTCCCCACCATGCCTTTGGAGTTGCCAAGATGGAAGCCAAGAAGGATCTAGAAGAACAAAGAATATGGTAGTAGATGAGCCACAGCCAGGTGCCCATGTACTAATCATGATAACCTGACATGCCATTCTCAAAATGCTGAGTTGTTAATTTCTTGTCATCTTTAAATATATATATATAGGCTGGGCTTGGTGGCTCACACCTGTAATTCCAGCACTTTGGGAGGCTGAGGTGGGTGGATCATTTGAGGCCAGGAATTCAAGACCAGCCTGGCCAACATGGTGAAACCCCTTCTCTACTGAAAATACAATAATTAGCTGGGCGTGGTGGCACATGCCTATGATCCCAGCTACTGGGGAGGCTGAGGCAGGAGAATCGTTTTAACCCAGAAGACAGGCTGCAGTGAGCCAAGACTGCACCACTGCACTCCAGCCTGGGCAACAAAGTGAGACTCTGCCTCAAAAAATAAAAAAGAAATAAAATAAATAAATACAGCGTTTATTATGTTTAAACTCTTAGGATTCAAATGAGATGTATCTAATGGATATTTCTGATTTGGGTCTTTAAAACCTTTAATCTCTTTTAAGCATTTTAGACTTGCATTCAGAAAGAATTCTGTCTTCTAAAGACATTTTCCTAGCATTTCACTGCGGAGAACTGGCAATCAAAATCCCCTCAAAAGGGAACTAAAGATTAATATACACATTTTTTTAGTCATTAATATGCTTCTGTTTTAAATACAGTTCAACTCCTGTTGCAATGTTGAATTAAATGTTTATTTTAAAATGAAGCAATGTGTTTATCAATGTCTCGACATCTTTT